AAGGACAACGGAACAGCCTTTCAAGTTTCCACATTATTTCCCTACTTCATCTTCATTCCCCAGGCTTTCATAGACTCAATCATATAACAGCTTTGGACTGTCCATTTTAGCGAGTAGACATGCTTAAAGTTTAGTGATGGTGGAGTGTAACAGAGTAAGTTTATGGTGCTAAAAATATATGGAGGCCAGTCATGGTGGCTCAGGCCTGTAATCCCAAAACTTTGGGAGGCCCAGGCGGGAGGATCACTTGAGCCCAGGAGTTGGAGGCTGCTGTGAGCCTTGATCAGACTGCTGCACTCCAGCCTGGGCGACAGTGAGACCCTGTCTCTAAATAAGTAAATAATAAATTAATAAAAAATATAAATATATAAATATTGGTGCGGAAGGGGGTCAGGGTACGCGCTAGTCATTTATTTGTGTCAGTAACAGGGGCCGGTGCCAGGATTAGAGAAGTTTTCCCGAATCGGGAGGAAGGGAGAAAAGCGGTGAGGCTGCCAAGGAGGCATTATGGAATGCGTGTTTTAGAATGCATGCTGTAATCCAGTGCGAGGCGAGGGGTCATCAGTCTGGAATCTGATGGAAGGAGAAGGGAGAGGGCTCAGTAGCGCGTCGGCCACTGGCCATTAAAGGCTCGTTCTAAGGCTCCTTTCAGCTCCAAGATTGCAAGAAGGAAGGAAGAATGGAAGGAAGAGAGAGGGAGGAAGGAAAAAGAAAAAAAAAAAGATTCTCTAGTAGATCGTAAAAATCATCCCAACTAACTTTGACATCGTTTCCTCGGTGTTTGAACATCAGTGGCTTCCCTCGCTGGGAAAAAGCTGGGGTCCCTAACTAAAGCTGCTAAACAGGTGGCTAGCACCCGTGGGGACACTGTGCGGTTTCCTTTAAGAGGCAGCTCTGCTCGCCGCGGGTCCGGCGTGCGAGGCCGGAGACCGCCCTGCCAGGCTGGAGAGTGGTTGTGCGACGGGCAGCGGCCGCAGAGGCGGGGCCGAGGGTGGCGCGGGGCGCGCGCTTTTCCCGGGTGCCCGGGTAGCTGCGGCCGCAGCAGCGGCGGCGGGCATGGCAGAGGCGCGATCCCAGCCCTCGGCGGGGCCGCAGCTCAACGCGCTACCGGACCACTCTCCGTTGCTGCAGCCGGGCCTGGCGGCGCTGCGGCGCCGGGCCCGGGAAGCTGGCGTCCCGCTCGCGCCGCTGCCGCTCACCGACTCCTTCCTGCTGCGGTTCCTGCGCGCCCGGGATTTCGATCTGGACCTGGCCTGGCGGGTAAGCGTGCGTGCCCAGGGCGCTCGGCAGTGCATTTGTAGACAATTTTAATTTTATTTTTCAGTTACTAAAAAACTATTATAAGTGGAGAGCAGAATGTCCAGAAATAAGTGCAGATCTACACCCTAGAAGTATTATTGGCCTCCTAAAGGCTGGCTACCATGGAGTCCTGAGATCCAGGGATCCCACTGGCAGCAAAGTTCTTATTTACAGAATCGGTAAGTCATACACAACTCTTTTTTTTTTCTCCTGCTAAGATATGATATGCTTTATTTTTTTTAGCACACTGGGACCCCAAAGTTTTTACAGCTTATGACGTATTTCGAGTAAGTCTAATCACATCCGAGCTTATTGTACAGGAGGTAGAAACTCAGCGGAATGGAATCAAGGCTATCTTTGATCTGGAAGGTTGGCAGTTTTCTCATGCTTTTCAAATCACTCCATCCGTAGCCAAGAAGATTGCTGCTGTACTTACGGTAAATGTATATTTTAACTGTCAGGCATAATATTTTGTTATTAAGATTTTTTTATTTTCAAAAGGATTCATTTCCATTGAAAGTTCGTGGCATCCATTTGATAAATGAACCAGTAATTTTCCATGCTGTCTTTTCCATGATCAAACCATTCCTGACTGAAAAAATTAAGGAACGGGTGAGTAAAATATATTCAAGTCTGTGTTCCTCTTTAATTCTTTTAATTCTTTTTTTTTTTTTAGACAGGGCCTCACTTTGTGCAGTGGCACGATCTTGGCTCACTGCAACCTCCACCTCCTGGGCTCAAGCAATCCTCCTGCCTCAGCCCACCAAGTATCTGGGACTACAGTCCTGCACCACCACGCCCAGCTAATTTTTGTATTTTTTTTGTACCAGCCATGTTGCCCAGGCTGGTGTTGAACTCCTGAGCTCAAGTAATCCACCTGCCTTGGCCTCTCAAAGTGTTGGGATTACAGGCATGAGCCACTGCACCCGGCTGTCTCTTAACTTTATACTAACTAACAGTATCCATCGACTGTACCATATAAATTGTTTCTCATAGATTTAATTGTGTGCTCAGATATATGCTTCTACTTAATATGAATTAGTACCAGCTAGTACATTTTTATCGTGTATAGAATAGTCCCAAGGTATTAGTTTGGTAAGAATCACTTGCACATAAGGGAATAGAATTTATAAAATAACTTTATTTAATCTTTAAAAATTTACTTATGAAAGAGGAAAATAACTTTTTATAAATTTTATGCAGTTATAAGAATGCAAATCCAAGAAACAGTAAGGTTATTAGATCCACAGTAATACAACCTAAACATAAGTAAAATTATTAGATTCATAACCAGAGGAATAAAGGATGTGGTATCTATTTATACACTCCATTTTAGAAGTTATTAGAATACCTTGTTTTATGAGGTTGATTTTCCACTGGAAATGCATCTAATGCGGTTTCCTTCTAAAGTGTTTTGGCTATTTCAGATTCACATGCATGGGAACAACTACAAACAAAGCTTGCTTCAGCATTTCCCAGACATTCTTCCTCTGGAATATGGTGGTGAAGAATTCTCCATGGAGGACATTTGTCAGGAATGGACAAATTTTATAATGAAGTCTGAAGATTATCTCAGCAGCATTTCTGAGAGCATTCAATGAGAAGTTATGTCATGTGAATGGCTTCCTAACTAAAAATACATGAGTGATATCCAACCTGGTTAAATGAATGAAAGAAAAGGAGCAAATCTTTTAAACTAATGCTTGCCTGAACTTTAAAAATGTAGAAATCTTCTGACATGAGCAACACAGGTGTTTGGAAAGATTTTTTACTTTTTAAATGCTTTTTTCTCTACTTTTGAAGTAATTAAATGTCAGTACATTTTAAGAGCATAAAAATCGGCGATTTTGTACTTGAAGAGAACATGAAAGTTATTGCTAAAGTAGCTGCTCATGTGCATCTTTGTATGTTTCTAGAAAGTTATATTTTAAACAAGTTCTCTGATTAAATTGGTTTAGAAAAAAATTTAGAAATATTCCGCTTAAAAATACTAGCACAAGTCAGCTAATGATAAAAAAATTAACACTTGTTTTAAGTGGATGTCAGATTAAATTATAATTCATTATAATTAAAATCTGAATAGAGTTTTATGGTTATTCCTGTGGACCAGCAAGACATTTCATCTCAGGGAAATTTTATTTTAGTATATTAACACGATAGAAACTTTTTTTTTTTTTTTCAGACAGAGTCTTGCTCTGTCGCCCAGGCTAGAGTGCAGTAGTGAGATCTCAGCTCACTGCAACCTCTGCTAGGATTACATGTGCACACCACCACTCCTGGCTAAGTTTTGTATTTTATATAGAGATGGGGTTTTGCCACGTTGGCCAAGCTGGTCTCAAACTCCTGAACTCAAGTAATTTGCCTGCTTCGGCCTCCCAGAGTCCTGGGATTACAGTCGTGAGCCATCGCGCCTGGCCGTGATAGAAACTTTCAGCTGAGGAGTCTATATGCCATACTACTCTATGTGGCATCTTTAGGTCTCTGTGAAATCATGTTGATGTAATTGATTAACAAAAATAATTTAGAAAATACGTCAGGCACAGTTGATGGCTTCTCAATATCTGCTTTGCATTTTTAAACAAATCAAGAATGTAATTTTAACTTTTGCTTATGGTCATTCTTATGACTACACGGAAAGGGATGGAATCATACTTACTTGTCTTATACATGGACTGTTTTTAGTTAACAATAACGTAACTACACAAAGGAAAGGAAATGTTTACATTTTAAAAAATTACTGTCAATTACATCTGGTATTTTTCAGATTATGCATAAAATAATATGAGTTTGACTATTGTATCAGAATATTTTAATCAAATCCTGCAATTTATATTAACTTAAAAAAACATCTGGTAAAGACTGGGTGTGGCAGCTCACACCTGTAATCCCAGCACTTTGGGAGGCCGAGGCTGGATGGATGATTGCTTGAGCGCAGGAGTTCTAGACCAGCCTGGGCAATACAGGGAGACCCTGTCTCTATTTCAAAAATAAATAAATAGGCCCCGGTGTGTGATGTTCCCCTTCCTGTGTCCATGTGTTCTCAAAAAAAATTAAAAAATAAAAATAAAAATAAATAAATAAATAACCGGTAAAGATGTACTGTTTCTACTGCAGTTTATAATATTTCATTTATTAAGAAAGATATCATCTCAGCTTTCAAATTCAACATAGCCCTCAATTTATGACATAAGTTTTATACTTAGTATTTTATAATTTCTTAATTTTGTTATAAACTTGAAAATGTAGAATATGGGGTCCAAAATCTGTTGAACATTTGTTCAGCTAGTTAGGTTTCAACATTAATCATATACATTAATAGTATCTTTATGTAAGGATATGTGAAGGGTGTTTTTCTTTATAAGAAAATTAGTTTAATCAGGTGAGCTGATACTTAGGATTATACATATATCTATGATAAAATTGAAAGTAATTGTGGTTGTTCTTTAGAGAACGTGTTTTGATTTTGACTTAGTATTGGGAAGCTAACAACATTATAATTTTTATTAAAAAACTGGACCCTGGGCCGGGCGCGGTGGCTCACGCCTGTAATCCCAGCACTTTGGGAGGCCGAGGCGGGCGGATCACGAGGTCAGGAGATCGAGACCATCCCGGCTAAAACGGTGAAACCCCGTCTCTACTAAAAATACAAAAAAATTAGCCGGGCGTAGTGGCGGGCGCCTGTAGTCCCAGCTACTTGGGAGGCTGAGGCAGGAGAATGGCGTGAACCCGGGAGGCGGAGCTTGCAGTGAGCCGAGATCCCGCCACTGCACTCCAGCCTGGGTGACAGAGCGAGACTCCGTCTCAAAAAAAAAAAAAAAAAAAAAAAAAAAAACTGGACCCTGCCTGTTTTCTAAAAAACACTTTAAAGTATTTTAAAATAAAAGCATACTATTTAAAATTGTATAATTAAAAATAATAAAAGAACAAAATCACTTAAAAAGAATAAACAGTGTCAATAACAAAAAACCTCTGGCTTACCCAACTTTTGTTTCTAGAAGATTTATATCAATCACCAGTTCCACTTCATTTATTTTTGTTTATTTCAAACACTTTCTTATGACTCTGTGGAGGAGTGATTAGTTTAGTACCCAAATAAAGGATAACATTTTAAAATGTCCTTTAAATTAGATTTTTTTGGTGATAGGTTCCATAGTAAATAGAATTAAGATAAGTCAGTTAATCTAGGCATATTTTATGATGGAACTTTGAAGTGTTTATAAATGAAACAATTCACTGAAGAACATTAAAAGAAAATTGAAATGAATGGTCAAATTAATAAAGTGTCAAAGCAAATAATTGTCTAATTGTCTATATTACTTTAGTGATTATGCCAGAAGTGCCTTTTAAAAGGTTAACTGTATTATGTGCTCATTGTGTTACTCAACTGCACGTAATTTATTTGTTTTAATATTGTTTGAAAGAAAATAAACATCTTTCACATAAACCATAGTGTACAAGTTATTTTTTAATTTTAAA